ACAGAAACACCTCAGAGCCACATTCACTTTGCTCACCAGTGTTCATATGTGAAAATGCATCACTGAGAACTCAGCACAGGCTCTGGGCATCCACAGGGGAGAACGCAGCGCCACACAGAGCGATACTCGCTTTTCAGCCCTCAAACCCTCTAATTGTTATGTCTTTAATAAAACAAGCCAAGCTGCTGCTTATGGCTCCTTAAGCACCCCGCTCCCCATTCCCTTTACCCAATCTTAGACTTACCAACTGGTTCCCATACTTGAACTGCTTCTTCCCGAGTTCATCATCCTGGTAGAACTCTTGTAAGAACTTCTTAACCTTTTCTGTAACATGAAATGTAAAACCGTAAGACACAAACTTTAAGACAAATCTTAGATACCCATTTTCGCTTAAAACACGACCTATGAACTAATTAATAATATGAGCATTTAAATAAACCTACCGAAGTCTCCCCAAAGTGGGCATAACTCTTTTTCACAAGTCTGTTTCTAACCAGCGAAGAATAAAGAGCCCGTGGCAGTGCACAGGGCCATCCAACATCTCCCCAGGGGAATTCCGGTCCCTACTTTAGTTTAAAATTCTAGCGCCCTTCCCCGTTGGCCCCTCACACTCCGGTCTCAAGGTTCTCAGCTTTCTTTCCACCCCTATGATCCCCCGCCTTCTTTGGGTCCCCTTAGCCCCTGATTTCACCGGGACCTCCGCCACCGCACCCCGCCACCGCACCCCACCCCCGCTCCCGCCATCGCTTCCGCTCTTAGTAAACAAAGAAGCACATGGGCCCGGATTCCAGCCGCTTCACAGCTCGGGATTCCTCCGCCCAGGGCGGGAGCCAGTCCAGCCATTGGCCATCACACCCAGAGACACCGCGATCCCAGCCCACTGCCGCCTTTCCCGGGCCCGAGCGAAGCTCCGGATCCCAGGCACGCCCCCCCGGGCCGCAGCTCTCTCCGCGGCCGCCGCGCGGAAGGACACTGTTTACACGACACTCCCTCCAGCCTCCTCGCGCCACTTCCGCCCGGCTCCACTTCCGCTCGGAGGGCGGCCTCAAACGGCCAATCCCGGCGCGCAGCGGCCCCGGCCTGCCCGCCCCCGGGGCCTACGCGCGCCTGGGGAGGGCGCGGGAACCTGGGAATGCCCAAAAGCGCGAAGGAAAGCGGGCACGGGAGCCCAGAGCCCTTAAGACTCTCCTGAGGTCCTGGGCGCGACTTTTCCCTGTGCAGCCCCCAGCCGGGTTAGCGCGCCCCCAAGCCCCCAACCCCACGACCCTAACACCTTTACCAGGTGGGATTACTAGCTTTTCTTCAACATCGATGGCCCCCCGCACGCTTCCCAGGCCCCGTGGGCCTTAGCCAGGCCGCAGCTCGACCCTGCCTCTGGCCTCGCGCACCCCAGAACCCGCCGACCCCGGTCCCCCAAGACCCCAGCTCACACCAACAGGTGTTCCCCGGGAGGCTCCCCGCGCAGGACGCCCTCCCGGGCTCGTAGACCCGTACCCTTCTCTAGCGCGTAGTCCTTCAGTGCCATCGCTGCCGAGGGCCGTGCGGCCGCGCTTGGCGGGCTCAGAGGTCTTGCTCCTGGGGAAGCTGAGAATCTCCGCGCGGTGGACTGTGGCCGGCCAACCGAAATTGGCGCGAAACGTCGCCCCCCACGTGACCGGCGCCACTGCGTGCGGGCCAATCGGACAAGGCGGCCTTCTTCACCTCCCGCTAGCCGCAAGCCAATCACCGTGCGGGCCTAGAATGAGTGACGGGGAGGCGGCGACTTTCGCCGTCTTCTTGTCTACTCTCCAGAACGGCCATGATTTCCCAATTCTTCATTCTGTCCTCCAAGGGGGACCCGCTCATCTACAAAGACTGTATCCTAGACCCTTGGGGCTGGGAAGGGGCGAGGATCCTTCACTGAGTCCTTCCACCCGCCAGTCCGCGGGGACAGTGGCGGCCGGGATGTGGCCGAGCTCTTCTACCGGAAGCTGACGGGACTGCCAGGAGACGAGTCCCCGGTTGTCATGGTAACCAGTGGCGGGAGGCGGGTGAGGAGCGGTAACGCCTCTCTTCTCCCTGCCTGTGTCTCAGCATCACCATGGCCGTCATTTCATTCACATCAGACACAGCGGCCTCTATTTGGTGGTCACAACTTCAGAAAACGTTTCTCCCTTCAGCCTCCTAGAACTGCTCTCCAGGTGAGGAGGGTTGGGCTGGGCACCTGGTAGCTGGAGAAAATACACGCTCCAAGTGTTTCCTCAGGTTGGCCACCCTTCTGGGCGATTACTGTGGCTCCCTGGGCGAGGGGACCATCTCCCGCAATGTGGCTCTGGTATACGAACTCCTGGATGAAGTGCTGGTGAGAATCAACAATCCCCTTCTGTGGCCCCTGATCACTCAGACTGTCCTTCCTTTACCACTAGGACTATGGCTATGTACAGACCACATCCACGGAGATGCTGAGGAATTTCATCCAGACGGAAGCTGTGGTCAGCAAGCCCTTCAGCCTCTTTGACCTCAGCAGCGTTGGCTTGGTCAGTAGAGGGAAAGAGGAGGGTGAGGAAAGCCTGATGATTGATTGCTTTGGATGCTTTACAGTTTGGGGCTGAGACACAACAGAGCAAAGTGGCCCCCAGCAGTGCAGCCAGCCGCCCCGTCCTGTCCAGTCGCTCTGACCAGGTGAGGGAAGGATCCATGGGGTCAGACGCTCTTTCCAACCACCCAAATTCTCTCTCTTTCTCAGAGCCAAAAGAATGAAGTTTTTTTGGATGTGGTCGAGAGATTGTCTGTACTGATAGCATCTAATGTAAGTTTGAGCTCCCAAACCTGGAGCTGAGGAAGACTCTAACCTTGACGCCCCTGCCTCTCAGGGATCCCTGCTGAAGGTGGATGTGCAGGGAGAGATTCGGCTCAAGAGCTTCCTTCCTAGCGGCTCTGGTGAGGCATCTGCAGGCAGGACCAAGGGTTGGCTGAGCTCTCCTGATGGTCTCTCCTCCGACAGAGATGCGCATTGGCTTGACGGAAGAGTTTTGTGTGGGGAAGTCAGAGCTGAGAGGTGAGGAGAAAGTGGGTCTTTCTCCCCTTGGACAGGAGAGAAGTCTCTCTCTCTCTCTTTCCAGGTTATGGGCCAGGAATCCGGGTCGATGAAGTCTCGTTTCACAGCTCTGTGAATCTGGACGAATTTGAGTCTCATCGAATCCTCCGCTTGCAACCACCTCAGGGCGAGGTCAGGGTTGGGGTGGCCTCATAAATTCCGTCCAAACTAACCTTGTTGCTCTCTGGTCTCTCAGCTGACTGTGATGCGGTACCAACTCTCCGATGACCTCCCCTCACCGCTCCCCTTCCGGCTCTTCCCCTCTGTGCAGTGGGACCGAGGCTCAGGCCGGTGAGACAATTTCCTGGGTTCTAGAACTACCTCCTGAGTCGTGGTGTTTTACCCTCTCATCCAGGCTCCAGGTTTATCTAAAGTTGCGATGTGACCTGCTCTCAAAGAGGTAAGAGTGAGGCTGGCCTGGCTGAGTTCAGCTGGGGCTGACTTTGTTCCCGTCTCCTCTGTAGCCAAGCCCTCAATGTCAGGCTGCACCTCCCCCTGCCTCGAGGGGTGGTCAGGTGAGTGTGTGCACCCACCACGGGGAGATTCCCAAGCCCAGCACCTTCCCTTTCCAAACTCCAGCCTGTCTCAGGAGCTGAGCAGCCCAGAGCAGAAGGCTGAGCTGGCAGAGGGAGCCCTTCGCTGGGACCTGCCTCGGGTGCAAGGAGGCTCTCAACTCTCAGGCCTTTTCCAGGTATTCGCTGTGGACCCCCAGCCCCTCTCCTCCTCCTTCCTCTCCCTGCCTCTGCCCCTCACAGATGGACGTCCCAGGGCCCCCAGGACCTCCCAGCCATGGGCTCTCCACCTCGGCCTCTCCTCTGGGGCTGGGCCCTGCCAGTCTCTCCTTCGAGCTTCCCCGGCACACGTGCTCTGGCCTCCAGGTCCGATTCCTCAGGCTGGCCTTCAGGCCATGCGGCAATGCCAACCCCCACAAGTGGGTGCGACACCTAAGCCACAGCGACGCCTATGTCATTCGGATCTGAGGCTCCCCAAACGAGGACACGACGGCCAAGGTGGCAGTTTGTCCCACGGGAGGACAGTCGTTTCTTTTCCAGCCTCCTGGCCTTCGGACTCTGAATCTGGGCAGGAAGAGTCCTCAGTCCCAAGACCAGGAGGGGGCAATGGGCCCAGCCTTTCTGTGGTATCTGATGCAGGAAGGACTGCAGTGGATCAGAACTTACAAACCAAACTTTTATTCTGAGAAACTGGCTGTACAATATCTAAAAAGAAAGTGACATGAAGGAAGCAATCTACAACTTCCTTCCGCTTAGCGAGCATGCATGTGTGTACGTGCACGTGTGTACATGTCTGCATGTGTGGGAATCCGGGGGCTGGCAGGTGGAGCATCACGGAGCAGGCTGAGGGGAGCCGGAGTTGGGCTGGGAGCCATTGGCTTTTGGAGTCCCTGGAGCTGGAGGGGGACTGTCCCCAGCCTCCTGCTTCCCCCCACAAAGGGCACTGCCGCTGAGTGGGGACGGGGACGATGCCGGGGGAGGAACTGGAGAAGGATGGGAGGTGGGGCCTCCTTTGCCCTCCCCTGTTGGGGGAAGTGAGACCACGATGTACTTCTGGACACTCCCAGGACCAGAGGGAGCAGTGCTGGGGGGTGCGGTGGTGGCGGTGGAGACCAACTTGACGATGGGCTGCACGCTGGGGACGGTGGTGGTGACGGGCGAAGTGGTGGTGGAACCTGAGCCGGGGGCCGAGGTGCTGAGGGACAGGACCTGGATAGAAAGGAAAGGCAGGCCGCTTGCCCTGTGCCCTCCCTGCCCCCCAGAGGCCTGGCGAGGACGCTTCACTCGCTCCCTGCCTGAACAAGTTGTTCCTGTAGTTCACCCTGTAGACAGCTATGGCTGGAGACCTTGTTCATGCAGGGCAGCTACAGCCCTGCAGGACCCTGGTGGGCGCCTCTTCCAGCTCTTGACTTGGGGCCCAGAGGGGACTGTGCTCTACTCCTGGGCCTCCCCAGGGTGCTCTGAGGTAACCCAGGCCCTCCAGATGCTCCCTGTCCCACAGCTCTGCATACCTGCTGGGTGGATGGGGCGCTGGAGGACGATGACATTACAATAAACTTGGTTGGAGGAGGGGAAGGCTGTGGTGGGGCAGCCGCTCGTGCAGACACCAGTGTCTGGACAGGAAGTGCGATGGAGCCAGGAACCTTCAGCAAGCCAGGGGTGCGAGGGCCAGGCTGTGGGGCCTGCGAGAGGGTCAGCGTGGGCCGGGGCTGCGGGGAGAAGAGGAAAGGGGGAAGTGGCACCATCTACTAAGAAGAGGAGTCTGAAGGGAGAGGCCTGGGCTCCCCTCGCTCTTCCTCAGTGGCTCTCACTAGGGCTGGGGCATCCTCACTCAGGGCCTGGTTGCCCTGAGACTACTGACTGAGGGCACATGTGGCTGTGTGCAAGTGCCTGTCCCACACAGGGGTTCTCCTCTGCTTCCTCCTATTCCTCCTCCCCACCCGGCCACGGACCTGCGTGATGGTCAGAGTGGTCCTGTTGACCTGCTGAGCCTGCAGAGCAGCCTGGGCCCGAGCCTTGACCACCTGGGAGCAGAGGAGGGGCCCAAGGGACCCGAATTCTGCCCGATAGGCGTCCTGATTGTCAGGCGGTGGGCGCAGCTTTGCCAGAACAGGAGCACAGTGTTTCTGCAGAACAGAAAAAAAGCCAGGTAGAGGGAGGGCTGGGGAAAAAAGCCAGGTAGAGGGAGGGCTGGTGACACTCTTGAGAAGAACCTTGGGGATGGGGTAAAAAAGGACATTCCTTATCATCTCAGTGCCCCTGTTGAAGGCCAAATTATGCTGAACTATTAGTGTGTGTACAGAACACTGTGGGCTTTCTCATAAGAAAAGATGGGCACGGGGCCAGGTGCAGCATCTTAGGCCTGTATCCCAGCACTTGGGAGGCTGAGGTGGGTGGATCACTTGAGGTCAAGAGCCTGGCCAAAATGGAGAAACCTCATCTCCACTAAAAATACAAAAACTAGCCAGGCATGGTGGCACGCACCTGTAGTCCCAGCTACTGGGGAGGTTGAGGTACTAGAATGCTTGAACCCAGGTGGTGGAGGCTGCAGTGAGCAGAGGTTGCATCAGTGCACTCCCGCTTGGGTGACAGAGTGAGACTGTCTCAGAAAAAAAAAAAAAAGAATGGCTGGGTGTGGTGGTTCATGCCTGTAATCC